CTTCTTTCCAACTTAGGTCCCGCAGAAGAAGGGTGGGAAGAAGAAGGGGGCCATTCAGCCATCAATGAGGTGGTGACACCATCAACATTCCCAAGCACATCCCATTGAAACGGACTTCAGGAAGTGTGCCCCTCGGGCACTCAGCAAAGATATCTGGAAATTTGCCAAGAAAGAGATGGGCACTCCAGATGCGCATACTGATACCAGGTTTGACAAAGCTGTCTGGCCAAAAGAATAATGTCCCATACGGTATCCACATGTGGTTGTCCAGAAAAACATAATGCGAATGAAGATTCACTGATATGTGAAAGGAAAATATCACGGGCCACAAAATCACTGAGCTAAAGGGAAAATTCAAGCTGGGAACTGCTCAAGGCAAACCTGCCTCCCATTCTATTCAAAGTCATCCCTCTGCTGAGACAGATGCATATCTGATTGCTTCCTTGGGAAAGGCTTATCAGAAACTCCAAAGACTGCAACCATTTGTCTCTCACCTACTTATAACCTGGAAGCCTTCCTCCCTGCTTCAAGTTGTCCCACCTTTCCGGCAGGAACCAATGTACTTCTTGCATATAGATTGAGGTCTCCTGTCTCCCTGTATAAAACCAAGCTGTTCACCCCTTGGGCACGTGTTCTCAGGACTTCCTGAGGCTGTGTCACGGGCACGCGTCCTCAACCTTGTCAAGATAAACTTTATACATTAACTGAGACTTGTCTCAAACTTTCGGAGTTCACAAAACTATGTACCCGTTACACTTTCTAAAACCAACAGTCAGTGTGGGAGAACTGCTGATACTCGAATACATCAAATAGTTATAAAACCGCCAAAAACCGTTTTCTCTCAAACTTTTGGTAAAATGTGCTTCAGGGAAAACGCAGATTGGTGGTTCTGATAAAATCTTAATAATGAAATAATTTTAAAAAGCAATAATGGTAAAAATAAATCCCATTTATTATCTGGTATGTCCCCGGCATTGTGCTAACACAGATAGCTCTACTACCCATGTCACAGCAACTGAAACAGATAATATGCTCCTTTTTCAGGTAAAGAGACGGAGGCTCAGAGAGGTTAAACAGCTCACTCAAAGGCACAGAGCCAGTACATGGCAGTACATCTCTTCTCCCGGGGCCGCCGTCGCGGTGATACTATTTAGGGCCACACGTCCCAGTGTTCAGCTTTCGTATTTACGTACTACTGTTTGGCAAGCGGGGACTCCTGAAGCTCTCTGACCCTGGAAAATGCGTGGCTTGCGTCACAGAGGAGCGTTTCTGGAACGCGCTCGCAGCACGACACCGCGGTGTGTGCAAGCGGAACGCCGCCCTGTCCTTGAGCCTTTTGGCTGAGATTGGGAGGGCAGAGGAAGCAGGAAGGTGGGATTTGTTTCAAAAGGGTGCGGGAAGGGCTTACTGCTTTACCCATCATGTTTGGTTTCAGGATCAGTGAATGCTTGTGAAAAGACCTCATTTATGTTTCTGCGGCAAGAGTTGCCTGTCAGACTGGCAAATATAATGAAAGAAATAAGTCTCCTTCCAGATAATCTTCTCAGGACACCATCCGTTCAATTGGTACAAAGCTGGTAAGATTCTCATCTTGTGTTTGCAATTTGATGAACAAACTTATCCTATTGATCTGCATTTTAGGTATATCCAGAGTCTTCAGGAGCTTCTTGATTTTAAGGACAAAAGTGCTGAGGATGCTAAAGCTATTTATGAGTAAGTTCACTATTTTGACCCTATTCTTAAACGGTAACTAATTAAAACATTTTTTAAAACACAGAAGGCCTAGAAGAACATGGTTGCAGGTCTCTAGTTTATGCTGTATGGCCTGCAAGATGATGTAAGTAATATGACAATGTTAATAACCCATATATTTGGCTGTTTTGACAGATGGGTTTGTTTAGCTTTACAGATACTGTGATACGGATCAGAAACCGACACAATGATGTCATTCCCACAATGGCCCAGGGTGTGATTGAATACAAGGAGAGCTTTGGGGTGGATCCTGTCACCAGCCAGAATGTTCAGTACTTTTTGGATCGATTCTACATGAGTCGCATTTCAATTAGAATGTTACTCAATCAGCACTGTAAGTGTCCCTCATGAGTCAAGAGAAGAAGCTTATTTTGTTGGTTTTTTTCCTTTTTGGATAGCTTTATTGTTTGGTGGAAAAGGCAAAGGAAGTCCATCTCATCGAAAACACATTGGAAGCATAAATCCAAACTGCAATGTACTTGAAGTTATTAAAGGTAAATACTGACATTTCTCCTTGCAAAAAAAGATCCTTTTTTGTTTTGTTTTGATTCACACTAGATGGCTATGAAAATGCTAGGCGTCTGTGTGATTTGTATTATATTAACTCTCCCGAACTAGAACTTGAAGAACTAAATGGTAAGCCTGATGTTGTCTTTTTCTCAATAATTGTACTTTCATATTTTTCTCTTCTGCTCTGTAGCAAAATCACCAGGACAGCCAATACAAGTGGTTTATGTACCATCCCATCTCTATCACATGGTGTTTGAACTTTTCAAGGTTTGTAAAATAGTATTACATAACCTTTACCATGTATTTTTAATACAACCCTAATGTATTTCAGAATGCAATGAGAGCCACTATGGAACACCATGCCAACAGAGGTGTTTACCCCCCTATTCAAGTTCATGTCACGCTGGGTAATGAGGATTTGACTGTGAAGGTAAATGTGTTTAATGGTTTGTTTTCTTTTTTGGGCATAGAGCACGATCCTTTTCTTACCTTAGATGAGTGACCGAGGAGGTGGCGTTCCTTTGAGGAAAATTGACAGACTTTTCAACTACATGTATTCAACTGCACCAAGACCTCGTGTTGAGACCTCCCGCGCAGTGCCTCTGGTATGTTATCAAGAAATAATGAAGTGTGTTTCCTGAATAGAATTTTGTTTTTCTCATCAAACAGGCTGGTTTTGGTTATGGATTGCCCATATCACGTCTTTACGCACAATACTTCCAAGGAGACCTGAAGCTGTATTCCCTAGAGGGTTACGGGACAGATGCAGTTATCTACATTAAGGTAATAGCTGTAGTCTTCTTGATTTAATATTTGACTTAATAGGTCTTAGGTTTTTCTTTTTCAGGCTCTGTCAACAGACTCAATAGAAAGACTCCCAGTGTATAACAAAGCTGCCTGGAAGCATTACAACACCAACCACGAGGCTGATGACTGGTGCGTCCCCAGCAGAGAACCCAAAGACATGACGACGTTCCGCAGTGCCTAGACACACTTGGGACATCGGAAAATCCAAATGTGGCTTTTGTATTAAATTTGGAAGGTATGGTGTTCAGAACTATATTATACCAAGTACTTTATTTATCGTTTTCACAAAACTATTTGAGTAGAATAAATGGAAACTGAATTCCATTTGTGCCCGTTAAACCTCCTAAAGGATGAAATTGCACCTATTTTACACTTATATTTTCACAGTTAATTGAACATATTTTTAAACAACTGTAGTTTTGGGCAACTTTTCACTTTGTGGTAGACTTCAGAAGTGTGGAAATCTTCGGGTTTCTATAGGAAACTAGTTTTTTTTTTTTAAGAAATACTTTCATTTATGTTTGCTAGAAACATTTTCTAAATGATAGTGATTAGCTGGTTAGCCATCTTCCTGTTATTTGGAGGAGTTCTGCCATCTTTTATTCGGTAGTGACAGCTGTAATATGGTCTTCATGTTTATCAGTGACTTGACTACAAGTAAAGCAGAAAACAGTTGGCCTGTAATCACAGAACCAGCCACCCTTCGGCGTCTACATGCATTGTCTTAGCTCTGAGGTTAATTTACCATTTTTAAATTTTATTGTAAAGAAGTGTAATGACTAGCTCTCTGTGGATCTATGCCAAAATCATGGGCCATCTTTTCTAAGTGTACTTCTGATTAATGCAAGGGGAAATTTTTATACTGAAAACAAACAAACAAACTAGCAGCTACTAAAATAGAGAAGAAATTGAGGGCAAAGTAATATGTCTCCAAAACTGAACTGATTGCTTGTTGAGATTACCTAGAAAGCTTTTGGAAAAAAATAGAGCTTTTCTGCATCCTACTCCAGATACACTGAATCGGAATCCCTAGGGCTAGAGCCTAGAAATCTCACTTTTTAAAATGCTTCCAAGGTAAGTCTGATGCCTACCCTAGGTTGGGAACCACTCTTTCAAAGTAAACAGTGATGACACAGCATTTGCTAAAGTAACATCTGTAGGTTTTGGTTTCCACCTATTTAAAGTCAGATTTATAGACTCGAGGAGACAGAAACTGAATCCCACACCTGGTGCAATTAGAAGCATAATTAGAAGCAGAAGAACAAAATGCCACGTAACCAAAGCATCAGAGCCATCATTGCACGTGTCTTTTTTTCTTTTTTCTTTTTTTTTTTTCAAGACAGGGTCTCGCTCTTTTGCCCAGGATGGAGTACAGTGGCATGGTCAAGGCTCACTGCAGCTTCAATCTTCTGGGCTCAAGTAATCCTTCCACCTCAGCCTCCCATATAGCTGGAACTACAGTTGTGCACTACCACACCCAGCTAATTTTTTGATTTCTTGTGGAGATGAGGTCTCAGTATGTTCCCAGGCTAGTGTTGAACTCCTGAGCTCAAGAAATCCTCCTGCCTGAGTCTCTGAAAGTGCTGGGATTACAGGCGTGAGCCACCACACATGGCCTATTGCACAAGTCTTGACAAACAACATATATTTTCTAAAACTATCCAGATTTCATTATCAGGGAAAAGTTTGCTTAGGTTTATTACAGCAGTCCTTGGCATTTGTATGGTAATTTGTACTTTACAAATACTTTGATATATTATAACTCTATTGGTCTTTGAAACAAAGCGATACAGTGTAGGTGGTATCATTCTCTTTCTCACTCAGTGTGGCCCAGAGTTGCTCAGAATTGGAGCAGAGCCTGAGACGTATCTGCAGATCCTGTCATCAGCTGGCAAGTCCAGGAGACTGTGTCATTTAGAGACTGTGTTGTTAGTTATCCCTCAACATCTTCTAAGGTGGCAGGAAATAATATTGGAAATAACATTTTAAAGTAAAAATTTTAAAGTTTAAAGAAGAGTTTTGCCACTTAAACAGGGGAGCTTTGTCTGGAAAATACACTGAGTTGAAACACTTCATCCTTGGAAGGATTATATAAGATGAACAGTTGTGATAAATGTGTAGATTAGAGGGATGTGAATGGGCAGTTAGTCCAGTGCCCTCATTTAAGAGGCCAAGATCCTGATTCAGAGGAGGCATCCTTTGCCCAGAGCTGCTTAGCTAATCTGACCAAATGTTGGGAAAAATGTCTCACCTAACCCACTATTCCTTAATTATGGATTTTGTGAAAAACAATAGAACATGTTAATGAGTAATTTATATTAGTTCGATGTATTACAATTTTTTAGCTTTAAATTACAGTTTTCTTATAATGTTGAAATGTTTTAGAATCCTTTGAATCTAAGTATTTGTTTCCTAAATGAAACATTTGTACAACATTTGATGTTTTTACTTATGAAATATTCTCCTCCCCCAAGAAAATTTAAACTTTTTCTCTCTATTTAAAAGCTAAGAAATGTTTTAAAGGAAAAATGAAATTATCTTCCTTTAGCTTATTTTTAAGGTAAAACAGCTTTTTACTCTGTTATTGTGGTAATGGACAGAATATTACATACAAAAATATTCTGGGAGAGCTTTTTCCTAGTTGGTTTTAAATCATTGTGCCACCTGAAAGGTTTTTAGATTTTATAGGAGCTAATTTGTCCACCAGCATTAATGTAACACAGTGTAGTTATGAAAATATATTGAAGGACAGGAAGTGGACACGAAGTGATTTTTGTAACCTGAGCAGTTAATGAATGTGCCAACATTTTCTAGGAAGGGACAGCAAGAATATTCTGCTCTGTAGTTAAAATACTGGCTGGCTTTTGATGTCTTCATGCTTAATTGTGATCACTTTCTTGCACTGTGATGTTTTTACGTGAATATGTTGAAGTAGAAGTCTACCATATTATTTTATAAAATGTTTTCTGTATGGCAATAAACTGAAAACATGGATCAACCCTTCTTTTGAAAATAAACTGAGTCAATTTAGCCTTTTAAAAATATAGTCATCTCTTTTAAATAGAATCCTCTTCCACCATCAAGGCTCAACATTTTGTAAGCATCCAAAAAATTGGTAATTAGGGGGCTTGCACTAAATTTCACTATCTTCAGTAGAGAGGAACTGTTTGGAACTTAGATTTCCAATGTGTATATTCTAATGGAGAAAGCAAGAGGTAGAGTTTGTATGTTTGACTTACCTTAGATTTTTATTTTCCATACATACTGCAAATGATTGACTTGTTGCATAAATGAAGATCTTCTGTTGTGTGCTTTTCAAACACTGTAAATAAATTTGAAATTTGAATAACTTTCCACAGTATAACTGTAAAAAAAAAAAAAAAAAGTCTTAATTTAACCAGCATTACCCTCTGCTTGTACCAATTGAATGGCAGAACTACTATAGTCAAAAATAAATTCCTATCCTATTTTTAATTGATGGGATATAGGCAGCACAATTTCCCTTCATTGTTGAAGCCAACAAGTTCCGTAACAGAACTCCAGAGGTAAATAGCTGGGAAAACTGTTAGTTTTAAGGTCCCACTGTTGCTCTGTGAATGACTAATCAGAGGAAGCCAAAAATCAGCCAACTAATTTCAGTTTATGTCTTTAATTGTGATGTAAGTGTGAAGTTTCTACATATGGGTAATCAGGGTTGAGTTAGGTAGTTTGCAAACATGACTTTTGCTGGAGGAACTTTTAATCATGTCTTATTAATTTCTGGTCCCAATAATTAATTTTCTTACAGTCAAACCCAATGCACTTGAAAAATAATATAATTAATACTGTGTGAAGAATTTTTTGCATGTTAAAAAAAGCAAACCACTAGTTTGCTTAGTTCTGGCATTCATAAACTACTGTACCTTCTGTTCTATTGACATGTTTGGAAAAAAGAATTGAACATATGTACCACCCCCCTCTTTCTAGAGTCTCCACAGTTCTTTAGCAATTGCTAACCATAGGTTTTTAATAGCAAAAGACAAGATTGTCAGTTTTTGGTGCAAAACTCTACTCTTTTTGGTTGACTTGGAAAAGCTGTTGTTTATATTGGGAATTGTGACAGCTGTCTTTTACTTTGTTAAATTAGCAATTATTTAGCAAAAATACAGAGTTTCACCCCAGTAAAATAAACTTCCACGTGAGAGTTGTGTTCATTCAAGGGTTATTTTTTGAGAGTGGAAGTACATTTCCTGCATTTGTCACAGATAATATCAGAAATTTTGTTGTTTTGATTAAAATGTTGCCATCTACTTATAAGTTAAAAATGCTGAGAAGGTTTTTTTTGGAAACAGTTTATGAGGCCAGGACATTTTTAAGTTTGACTCAAATATAAAAAGCCACAGTATTCTTGCCATGGTTTTGTACTTAGATGTCTCTCATTATGGAATTCAGAATGTGACAGTTATAGTACTACATGAAAATACTTAATATAGAGTTCTACAGTTACAGTATTGCATGAAAATACAGTATGGTATGAAATTATTTGTCCAAAACTGTACTCCAGAAATGGAGCCCATATGATTATATAACTATAAAATAGGATGGGACAGAGAAAAATATGTCTGTATTACAGCATAAACATATCTGGTTTAATATGAACTATTTCTTTTCATCTCTTTACTCTCAGTATCTCCATAATGGCCAGTATGTAGTAGGCACCTGTAATTGTGAAGCAGCCTCATTGTCTGGGGTAAATACCAAGGTTCTTGGTCTCATGGCCAAGGAGATCGAGGTCGCAGACACACACAGTTTGGAGCAGGAGTTTAATAGGCAAAAGGAAACAGCTCTGTTACAGAGAGGGGTTCCGAGCAGGTTGCCAAGTTGTAGTAAAAATGTCAGGGTTTTTATAAATGGGCTAGTGAGGAGGGGGCTCATGAGGAGGGGATATCTTATCCTCCTAGGGTCCGAGGACGCTTTAGTTGGGACCAGGTGTGCTATCTGTACAGAGCATAGCTTTTTATCAGCTCTTATCCCATTCCTTGACCACATAGGCTCTTAGACTCTTATTCTATGTTGTCTTCGTCCAGCTTATCTGGAAGGGAGAGTTTCTCTGTCTGTTCCCATACATCTTGCAGCTGCAGGCATCCCCCCGGTCTGCTTTTAGCTTCCTTATCTTAGTGCCCCTAAAGGGAAAGGAATGTGCTTATTAAGGGCCACTGTTTTACTGGGGTTAACTGCATGAGGTCAAAAAGAGCTATATTTGAGCTGCTGTTTGTTAAAAGAAAAGTTTTCTGCCGGGGACTCGCTTTACCCTGTCTACCTAAATTCTTTCTGCCTTCTATAACAATTGTATGCTCAGTAAATACATAAGGAATAATGAACTTAATAACATTTTTTTCCATTCTCAAAATGATACTTAAATGACTCAGTACAACAAAGAAACTGAGTAGTAACCAGTGCAAAACTAGCAAAAGGATGAAATACACAAGAAAATGAGAGAATTTAAGAGGAGTAGCAAAACAGCACTGCTAAAGTTACGGGTTTATTTTAAAGTTTAAAATAGAAGTAAACAAGCAAACATACTGATAATGGTTAGGCTTTCTGTCCCCACCGCACAAATCTCATCTTGAATTATAATCTCAACATGTTAAGGGAGAGACCAGATGAAAGTAATTGGATCATGGGGTTGGTTTCTCCCATGCTGTTCTCGTGATAGTTCCCATGAGATCTGATGGTTTTATAAGTATTTGGTAGTTCCTCCTGCATTCATTCTTCCTGCTGCCCTGTGAAGAGGTGCCTTCCACCATGATTGTGAGTTTCTGGAGGCTTCTGCAGCCTTGCGGAACTGTGAGTCAATCCTTTTTATTATAAATTACCCCGTCTCAGGCAGTTCTTTATAGCAGTGTGGGGATGGACTAATACTCGCTGGGTTAGCTGGGGTAGGTAAAGCCACAGCTGTGGCAGCAACCAGCTAGTGGGTGTCCCTTGATGGAGGCTTTGCAGGCTGCAGCAGAAGGGACCCTTCAGATAAACCTCCAGTCAGGAAAGGAAAAGGCCCAAATAAACAGTATTTAGATTTTTTTTTAAAGGACATAACTACCAATAGAGATTTAAAATAATCATAAGAATACCATTAACTTTATGATAAAAATTTTGTAAGTGGAGAAGAAATGGATATATTTCTAGGAAAACAGTAGAAGATCCATCTAAGATTTTGACAATTTAAATCAACCACTAAGGAAGTGGAATCAGTAATCACAAGTCCACCTCGCCAAAAGACAATTTTTGAAAGATGAATGTTACCAAAACATCAAGAAACTGATAATTCCTGTCTTATAGAAACTTTGAAATGAGAGAAAGCTACCCAACCCATTTCAGAAAGTTAGTAAAATCTCAAAGCTACACTTGAGCAAAGACTGTGAAATATTAATAGACCAATCTTGTTTATGAACATAGATGGAAAAATTGCTGATGAAATATTGGCACATTGAATGTAGCAGTGCATAAAATATTGTATCATGAGCAAAAGGAGAATCTTTCCCAGGAACAGGAGGATGTTTTAATAAAAATATGTAATTTACCTCTCTACAGATTAAAGGAGAAAAACTATATGATCACATCAACAGAAACAGGAAATTCAGTTTCTTTGGGGGATAGTTGTAATTAAAAGTGCTTAACTCACTTATATAAGCCATTAGTGGATGTTACAATAAACCTCGTATAGTGTCAGATGTAAGACAGACATACTGGAATTGTCTATGAGGTTGGATCCATGGGCCTGCCATGGAAAATTTGTTGAGTAATACGTCCAAGGCGTCACCATTTGCCAGGCGTTGCAAGTATCACCATTTGCAAGGTGTTAACAAAAAGTTACCTGCCTATGGATTCTCCTTTCTAACTCTGACCTAATATTTTGGAGCATAGAGGAAAGAAACATCTTATGTTTCTGTGTTTGGGTAAACATTAGACTTATAAAAGGGCCTAGGGTTTTTTTGTTTGGTAAACCATTGCCTTTCCTGCTTTGGTGTGGCAAATCTTCCTTTGGAGAAAAAGGTCCCTTTAATCTTAAAACCAACTCTCAGTGACCAACAAAAGCAACAAATAGGAACAACCACCCATTAAGAACCATCAGGTGATGCCTCATTTGCTGTGGTGCACAGCTGAACTTGATTGTTACTCTTGGATCAGGGTTGGCTTGATAAGGACTCACTTAACCAATGGAAAGTAAGGTTAAATCTTTGTAAGCAATGCTCCTGATGCGAATCACCTGGAGATCTTGAGCAAATGCAGACTGGTTCAGCAGATCTGGAGTGGGGCCTGAGATTCTGCATTTCTAACAAGTTTCCTGGTGATATTAATGCTGCTGGTCTGTGAGCCATACTTTGAGTAGCAAAGGACTAAAGGTTGTGAGATAAACTGCTTTTAGCAGCCCAAAGGGCCAGCTGGAAAGACGAGACCAGTTACAGAGCAAATGGCAAGACAGATCTGGTAATCTGATTCTTAGAGTACTTAAAAAAGATAAGAAGGATCTATTCCTGATATACAGGGTACTTGGTGGATGTGTCCATGACCTCGAGATCGAAAACCCATTAGTTAATCTTTGTGACATCTGAATTTTAAGGATCTTACCCAGTGAACATATAACTAGTGGAAATCCTGATAATTGGCTAATGCAAGGAAGTGATACCCATGTGTAATGCTTATCTTTGTATCCATTTCATGGGGAAGGTCATGGAAGACGACAGCAAACTTGAGTGGTTAATGAGAGCTTCACTAATGTTGTCTGCTGCAGGCAATAAGTGAAGTCTCTGGCAGTGGGAAGCATGGACCCAAGACCGAAAGCTCTGGCACTTTATAGCAGTGGTGGGGGGTAGATAGGACTTAGTGTGGCCCCTTAAAGAGCAAGGTCCAAGTGATTTTCTCTGGTGAATGTCGATGTGGATCTAGTCTCCAGGGTTAGATCCAGGCAGGTAACATCAAAGTCAGTTGATAAGACCTCTTATGCCTGTGAATGGAAGGCCCTGATAAAACTTCATTATTAATGTTCTGCATTAATTTAGCGGATGACTATAGTCATTTCACATAATCTAATACATGAATGTCCTGTATGGGTGACTGCTGAGGGTTTAACAAAGGAGAGTCCATTTATATTTGGCTGGTAAGATCGATGCTTCTGTCACTACTGATGGGCAAGGATATTAACATCAATATCTAAAAAAATTCTGAGATTTGGATTGTGATGTGTTAAATTTCTAGACCAATTTGAGGAGAATTTAACAATAGCTTTTCAATTTATGAACATGGCGTATATCTTTTTTGGCGGGGGGTGAGGACAGAGTCTTGCTCTGAGATTACCCAGGCTGGAGTTTAGTAGCATGATCTTGGCTCACTGCAACCTCTGCCTCCTGAGTTGAAGCAATTCTCCTGCCTCAGCCTCCCCAGTAGCTGGGATTACAGGCGAGCGCCATCATGCCTGACTAATTTTCGTATTTTTAGCAGAGACAGGGTGTCGCCACCTCAAGGGATCCACCTGCCTTGGCCTCCCAAAGTGCTGGGATTTATAAGCGTGAGTCACCGTACCTGGCCAGACATAGCATATATCTTCCTTTACATAGATTGCCTTTGATTTCTTTCATTGTTACTTTGTAGTTTTCAGCTTACAGATTCCGCGCATATTTTGTTAGACTTAAATCTAAGTATTTGCTTTTTTTTTAACTTACAAATTTTTTTAAAAAAACGTTTTTCCTCTCCAATGTTCATTGCTAATACATTTCACGTTTGAATCTCCAGTTCAGAAAAATCATGGCCTCTGGAGTTTTACTGAGGACTAGAGATAGCTAAGTAACATAGTTCCACCTTATTCACTTGGTCTTTGATGTGGTGTCCATAATTGAGTAAATGGCAGTATGTCCAATGGCAACACCATGAACTTGACTTTGCCCTCTTGTCTAGCCCTCTCCATTTAGACTTGGAAGGGTCAGCAGTAAAATTTCACTGGCCCAGTCCAGGGCTGCTTGAGTGTTACTGTTTTGTGCCACAATATGATGTGGCCAGACTACTTTTCTAGTTTCGAGATTATTTTGGAGCTTTATATTGGGTATGTTCTTATCCAACTATCATTAGGGGCATTGATCTCTGATGCCCTTTTCTTTCTTATCTTCCAAATGGCAGGCAGTAAATGGCTTATTAAGCAAGTATAAGATTCAAGATCTCAGCCCCAAAGATACATTTGTAGATGCCAGGCTTAACATTCCTGAGGCTCTCAGAGAAAACTTTTCCCTCTATAGACTCCCCATTTTAAGAAGGAGGCACAGGGCTTGGTTGGCCCATTTAGTTAGTGACACACCTATATTACTCTCCTTGGCATCTTACCCCAGCCCATCCATTGGGTTGTGTCAGTCTTTTATTTCTAAGTGAGGATCCAGTCAACAGGAGGCACAAGAGATAGAACCAAATACCATAATGCCTCCTTCTATTCCACTATGAACAGTCAAGGACACTGGAGGCCTCTGGGTGGGACACATAGGCGTTCAAGAGCCTCTGAGCTTAAAGATATGTGAGTGGAGCTAACTAGACTGTCCAGGTTTGGTCTACACTGTAATTTTTTTTTTTTTTTTTTTTTTTTGGAAGCAGAGTCTTGCTCTTTTGCCCAGGCCAGAGTGTAGTGGTGTGATCTCAGCTCAGTGCAGCGTCTGCTTCCTGGGTTCAAGTGATTCTCCTGCCTCAGCCTCCAAGTAGCTGGGACTACAGGTGCCTGCCACCATGCCCAGCTAATTTTTGTATTTTTAGTAGAGACGGGGTTTCACCGTGTTGGCCAGGCTGGTCTCGAACTCCTGAGCTCAAGTGATCCTCCTGCCTTGGCCTCCCAAAGTGTTGGGATAGCAGGCATGAACCACCGTGCTCAGCCTCTCTGTAAATCTTGAGTCGGCACTGAGCTCATGAAAGCTGTGCTGAGTGGGTTTCTTTAGATTTTCATTTTCATGTTTGCCCCATTTATGCTAATATTAATTATTGGAAAATAATTCACCTACTTTGCTTCTCTCTGACCAACATAGGGGCAGGATCTGTGGAAAGACATTTACCACCTGTTTGAAAAGGTCAGCGTGCTGATATTCACTAACTACTACCCCCACAACTCCCCCTCCCCCAAACCTGATAGATGCTATAATTTCTGCAGTCCAATCACTATTCTTCCCAAACTCCATGAGCCAGATTTTATACATACTTTGCGTGACCATAAAACTCTGTACTATTATAGACATAAAACCATTTAATTTCATAGATACCTTCAGTGGTGGCATCACTGGGTCCTCTCTTGGATAGCATAGTCCTATGACCAAATGGGTCAGTCGTTGATCAGGCTTCATGAGAATATGATCGCTGGGAGAAATATACAGCTAATTTAACAACAAATGACTGTCCTAATTCTGGAGACCTGGGAAGTATTGATGAGAGTATAGTGATCATAAGCAGACATTGGGTGCTTTAGCAAAGCCAATTTGCCTGCATCCTCTGGAAGGTAAAGAAGATCTCCTCTCTCTTAGAACTTAATCAAACTCTTGGCATCCACAGAAGGCTAGGAGGATGTAATGAATACTTACCATTTTTGTGGAAGCCCACAACCTTTTGAATGGCCTTTCTATACTTTAGTGAACCTCCATGTTATGAACCTTACTTCCTCAAGTCTCTTTTGCTGCTAGGAGGCAGACAGTAACTTCGGTAATTAGAAACATCTGCACTCAGCAACATGAAGCACAAGTTCTGTGCAGTTGTCCATATGCTGTCATGAGTTTTGCCATATGTATCATCTGGCTTTCAGAGGACCTTTCATGGTTGTCAGGTTAAGTTCCTGATACAGAAGTGGCATCAGTGCTGGTGTTAATGGCTGCAGTAAAGTCAAATTCCTAGATTTTAGTGCTCTGTGGTAGCAGAGAGAATGGTGGTAGTTTATTTTTTCTTTCCTTTTTTTTTTAAAAAAAAAAAAAAACCTTTTTCATGTTGAAGTTCACATGACCTACAACTAACCATTTTAAAGTGTAATTCAGTGTCATTCAGTACATCCACAATGTGCAATCACCACCTCTGTCTAGTTCCAAAACATTTTTATCACCCTAAAAGGAAACCTTGCACCCATTAAACAGTGGTAGTTTCTCTATCATGCCACTTTTGTAGCATGCTTTGGGGTCTTATTCCTGGGATCTTTCTCTACAGTGGTATGATTATATAAGGGTGGAAATATAAAAGAGTAAGCCTTTAGAAACAGTTTGTGTCTAAATTAGCTCTCAGGCATATTGTCTTCAAAGGAATGTTTTAAACCAGCCAAAGACTAACATCAACATGCTTACATTTTGAGTCCAAAATTAAAATCCAAAATAGCCAAGCATGGTGGCTCACGCCTATAATCCCAACTACTCCAGAGGCTGAGGTGTGATAGAATTTCTTGAACCTAGGCGTTCCAGGCTGCAGTGAGCTATGATTGTGCTGCTGCACTCCAGCCTGGGTGACAGAGCGAGGTTGCTTCTAAAACAAAAATTTGAAATAGTAAGTGCTTTGATTTTTTTTAATATAGAATCAAACAATTGTGAAAATATAATTGGCTAAGTTTCATATACAGTTCTTTCTAAAACTCCTTCTGTTCTCTAAGATGTAGTTTGAACCAGCCAAGGATGATGGCTTCAACATGTCTCCAGTTGTTTTGCCACTCCAGGGCCTGACTCAAACCAAAATAAGACTTGCTGTTACCCTGAGACAAGCCAACTGTCATTGCTTTAGCAACCACTACGGCTACAGGTTGTTGCATCATGCCAAGCTCTGTGTTCTTTCTAACTAGTAGAATGGAGTGGGATGGTATCGTGATGGTGAACCCAAAACAATGGTACTAGGAAGGAGGTTGGCCAAACTCAGAGTGGAGGCTGACCCTGTATCTGGTTGTAGCAGAGTCGGTCCTAGGGGAACAGGCTCAGCAGCAGCAAGGATGCAAGGACCAGAAGGCAGCAGGGGAAGGAAAAGGAGCAGGGGATAGGGGAACTTTAGGAGCAGAGTAGTGTTGATAACTGGCATCTGGAACCTACAGTTTCCAGTTCAGAGCAGTACACCATACTCAGTGTATACTTACACTCCAAGACATTTCCTGGGCAGTGATCTAGAAATGATATTTTTAAAAGGAGCTGTGTTTCAGTGTTAGACTGTAGTTATCCAAGCAGTATCAGATAGTGTGCAGTTTTTGTAGTAAAAGGTAAAAATCTGAATAATAAAGTTTATTAATAACAGTTTTAGTTAATACTTGACTGACATTGAGACCCTTGATGCAAAAAGGTAAGTAGAAGAGAAGGCTGTAAACACAAGACCATCATACCCTGTGGGGAATTTACAATCTAAATATAACAAACATATAGAGTGAGATAGGAGAAAAGAAATGGGATGATAATGATATTGCTGTACTAAAGTCTATTTAGGAAATGGAAATATATAGCAAGAGGAGTCAGCTACTTGGGCATTGATCAAAGAAAAATAAACATATAGAAGGAAAGAAAGGTCGTTTTAGTTTATAACATTTTCCTTCCGATTCTAGGTGATTATATAGCTAGTTTACTCTTCCACCCCCAAGATTCTGGGGTATTTTGGCTAATGTTATTTGCAATGTCCATAAACTCAGAAGAAGTTAGTATTAACGGGGATATGAAAGAACCTCCAGTTACTATGCAAGAAATTTTAAATTTCCATCATGTTAAATTGTACAACTGTTTATCATTCACTCTGCTGTAAGTCTATGTGAAACCAAATCCGTGGATTTACCAATGGCCATTTTATCACCTCCAAACTATCTTTTATTTTTTTGAATTGTATCTCTCTCCTTATTCCATTTTCTTCTGTTTGATTAAAATCCTGCATGTTCTCCTGCATCATATGTCACTCATTTTTGTGTGAGCCACCT